CTGCAAGCTCCGCCTCTCCGGTTCACGCCGTTCTCCTGCCTCAGCCTCCCAAGTATATGGGACTACAGGCGCCCGCCACCACGCCTGGCTAATTTTTTTTGTATTTTTTAGTAGAGACGGGGTTTCACCGTGTTAGCCAGGATGGTCTCAATCTCCTGACCTCGTGATCCGCCCGCCTTGGTCTCCCAAAGTGCTGGGATTACAGGCGTGAGCCACCGCGCCCGGCCTCCGCTTTCAAGACTAAAAATTGCCTGGGCACTGTGGCTCAAGCCTGTAATCCCAGCACTCTGGGAGGCCGAGGAAGGTGGATCACTTGGGCTCAGGAGTTCGAGAGCTGCCTGACCAACATGGCGAAACCCCGCCTCTACTAAAAATACAAAATTAGCCGGTCCTGGTGGCACACGCCTATAATCCCAGCTACTCGGGAGGATGAGGCAGGAGAATCGCTTGAACTCAGGAGGGGGAGGTTGCAGTCAGCCGAGATCGCGCCATTGCACTCCAGCCTGGGCAACAAGGGCGAAACTCTGTCTCAAAAAAAAAAAAAAAAAAAAAAAAGACTAAAAATTGTCGGGGCTGCTGGCCAAAAGAAGATCTTGCCTGGCTGTCAGAAAATAATGTTCTTTCCAGCGGCTGCTTGAACCCGCTTCCTTCAGTGCCTAAATTTAACGGCTGCAGCTGCAGCTGCAACCTGTTTCCCCCGTAATAGGAATGAAAGTGGAGGATAAAAGAGGTTAGGAAGAAGGCAAGCCAGCAGTCTGACCAGACACAGGATGCATGTAAGAGACTTGTTAATTACACGTTCTATTTAGGTCACACTGATAGGCAAATCGCTATTCTGGGCCCCCAGGAAGCCTTTTCGTCCTTGCTATAGTCAATTCATTCTCCAGATGAAAGCCTGAAAGCGCCACGACCCAAGTTTCACGTCTATCCACTCAAGAGGCCTGCTTGGCGCAGGCGCATACCTTCAAAGGCCTCCCGCCCTCACTCCACCACCCCCTTAGGGGGCGGGGCCTCAGAGCTCAGTGCTCGAACTGGCTCCAGAGCCGTGAGTTCGGCATGCAAGAGCGGAAGAAACGCGGCTGGTACCCCGGAAGCAGTCGCTGCAACTTCCGGGAGGTGCTTGTGTGCCTGGTGCGGGAGCTACGGGGCCCAGGGATTGTGTTTAAAGTAGTGCTTCTACCAACATGTCCCGTGGTTCCAGCGCCGGTTTTGACCGCCACATTACCATTTTTTCACCCGAGGGTCGGCTCTACCAAGTAGGTGAGTGAACCAGGTTCGCCTGTGGGCCACCTGAATTGCCCTGTCATGGTACGTGCCTGGAGCGAGCAGACGCGGCCCGGTCCAACTTAAAAAAAACTGTTCTGTTTTCCAGAATATGCTTTTAAGGCTATTAACCAGGGTGGCCTTACATCAGTAGCTGTCAGAGGGAAAGACTGTGCAGTAATTGTCACACAGAAGAAAGTACCTGTAAGTAATACTGCCCAAATAGTTAATAATTGAAAAAATTATCTTTGTTTATTTTGTTTATTAGGACAAATTATTGGATTCCAGCACAGTGACTCACTTATTCAAGATAACTGAAAACATTGGTTGTGTGATGACCGGAATGACAGGTAATTAATCTGTAGATATACAAGACATCTGTACCAGGTAAATCTTTGTTTTTTATGCTATAAGCTGACAGCAGATCCCAGGTACAGAGGGCACGCTATGAGGCAGCTAACTGGAAATACAAGTATGGCTATGAGATTCCTGTGGACATGCTGTGTAAAAGAATTGCCGATATTTCTCAGGTCTACACACAGAATGCTGAAATGAGGCCTCTTGGTTGTTGTAAGTATGCTAAGAGGTCTCCCAAATAATTGAAACATTTAATTAGGGTCTTTTCTCTTTTTAGGTATGATTTTAATTGGTATAGATGAAGAGCAAGGCCCTCAGGTATATAAGTGTGATCCTGCAGGTTACTACTGTGGGTTTAAAGCCACTGCAGCGGGAGTTAAACAAACTGAGTCAACCAGCTTCCTTGAAAAAAAAGTGAAGAAGAAATTTGATTGGACATTTGAACAGACAGTGGAAGTAAGTCAACCAAAAGGAGCTGACTTTTTTTAACTATATTTTAACATTAAATACTTTTTTTCAGACTGCAATTACATGCCTGTCTACTGTTCTATCAATTGATTTCAAACCTTCAGAAATAGAAGTTGGAGTAGTGACAGTTGAAAATCCTAAATTCAGGTGAGTGATATTGTGGGCCACATGCAGACTAGATCGTTGTTTTTTTCCCCCTTTTGCCTTCTAGGATTCTTACAGAAGCAGAGATTGATGCTCACCTTGTTGCTCTAGCAGAGAGAGACTAAACATTGTCGTTAGTTTACCAGATCCGTGATGCCACTTACCTGTGTGTTTGGTAACAACAAACCAACATCATGGAGGTCCCTGGATTGAAAAAGGAGCCTCTCCCACTCCTCCTACCACCGAAGTGGTTAGGACTCTATATAAATAAAAACAAGGCTTTTGGAAAATAATTGCATCCTGTTGTTTTCACCTCCTATTTTAAAATTT